TAGTACATGAAATATTTTCATTATGTCTGTTACAATGAACCATATACTCTAAATTTAACCAACTGGAAAAAAATGAAAGTGTAGCATTCGCTAGATCTCAGAGTGGTTGAATAACGGCTGATCTGCTGGGTCTGTGTTCCAGGGAAAAACATTCTGCTGTAACTTACATCAGATCTCCCTGGGAAGTTGTCTAGATCATTTTCATCATTATTATTACTGTCTCTTTGGCTGTTTAAAAGCAAGGGAAAAAGTTAATTATGATTAAGAGTTCAATATCTTTGAAATTAAAGCAATATTCACTTCAGGGGTAATGGAGACACACAGTAAAACTGGCAGTTAGGACTGTTACCAGTTTTCATAGTGTTGAGGTTTTTGCTGCATGGATTGACGTGGAAGATGATGTGATGGGACTAGCAACAATATCAGCTCATGCAAGGGCCTGTTACACATGATTGCACATGTTTACATGCTTTTTACATTCTTATAGATTAGAAATAATTATTTTACCAAGTCCTGTTACTTGACACAGGGATAAGATAATTTGGCTAATATGTCCATTGTAAGATCTTGAAATTCCCATGAATTGTAATAGTGATTGATAAGCTAGTACTGTGACTGTCTTAGTTCAGGCTGCTCTAACAAAGTACCATAAACTGGATAGCTTATAAATAATAGGAATTTATTTCTTACAGTTCTGGAGGCTGGGAAGTCCAAGAGCAAGGCACCCACACATTAGCTGTGTGATGAGGGCCCACTTCCTGGTTCATCAGTGGCTATTTACTCACTGTAACCTCAGATGGCAGAAGGGGCTAGGCAGCTCTTGGGGTCTCTTTTATAAGGGCACTAATCTCATTCATGGGGGCTCCACCCTCATGAACTAATCATTTCTCAGAGCCTCCACCTCCAAATACCATCACATTGAGGGAATAGGTTTCAATCGATACATTTTAGGGGCACGAACATTTAGTCTATTACAGCAACTAAACAAGAAGAAAGCAAAGCTTTGTTTCCTTTTTCCTTTTTCAATAGCTTGACAATGAAGTTGAAAAGACAGCAAATCTTGTCATTAGCAACTGGAATCAGCAAATTAAGGCAAGTATCCACAAATACCATTTGTGTAAACTTTTTTTTCTTGTTTGTATGTTTTTTACTCTAGGCCAAGAAGAAATTAATGGTTAGTACCAAGAAACATGAAGCACTTTTCCAGCTTGTAGAAAGCTCCAAGCAATCTATGACTGAGAAGGAGAAGCGGAAGGTAAGCTGTCATGGCTGGCTGGGCGCATGTGCAGTAAATGTGTGACATTGATGTTTTACATTAGCTCCTCAATAAACTGACAAAATCAACTGAAAAGTTGGAAAAGGAAGATGAAAATTACTACCAAAAAAACATGGCGGGTTATTCTACCAGACTGAAATGGGAAAACACACTAGAGAACTGCTACCAGGTAAGTTATATATTCACATTTTTTTCTTCTTCTCTTCTTTTCTCCCCCTTCCTCATAAACTTAGGTAACCCACAGCATCTGCCTATATGCCTTTTGGGTCAAAAGAGCCTGGGGAAAGTGTGTGAGTGATTTAAGATACCAAGACATATTCCTTCCTGGAAATCTCCCTCCACTATGGTTTGGATATGACATAGTCAAGAGGCTAATCATGAGACTTTGTTCAGTCTGTCTTCAGGTGTGTCAGTGTTTGATGAGTGACTTCCATTTGCTGATCTTACCCCAATTTTCATTCTTTTCAGAGCATTCTGGAGCTGGAGAAGGAAAGAATTCAACTTTTATGCAATAACTTAAACCAGTACAGCCAACATATTTCTCTTTTTGGCCAAACCCTGACCACAGTGAGTAGAGATGATCTCTCCATTTCTGGTATACAACCTTATTCTGTTCCCCTTGGCATTGCAGTGCCACACGCAGATTCACTGTGCCATCAGCAAGATTGACATTGAAAAAGATATCCAGGCTGTAATGGAAGAAACTGCAATTTTATCTACAGAAAACAAATCTGAGTTCCTGTTAACGGATTACTTTGTGAGTATGAAATGGAAAAAAAAAGTTACATTCCCTTGTTAGACATCCTTCTTTTTTCCTAAAGGAAGAAGATCCTAACAGTGCAATGGATAAAGAGAGACGAAAGTCTTTACTAAAACCAAAATTATTGAGACTGCAGAGAGACATTGAAAAAGCCTCAAAAGACAAGGAAGGTGTGTAACCATCTCTTTGAATGGCCAGAAAAAAAGGTGACTGAGAACATGATTTCATTTTCAGGCCTGGAACGAATGCTTAAAACGTACTCCAGCACCTCCTCCTTCTCTGATGCAAAGAGCCAGAAAGACACAGCAGCGTTAATGGATGAGGTAAATGTTTGCCGAGTGCATTTCCTAGATGTTTTGCTCACATGGCCAAATGATGTATCCACAGAACAATTTGAAACTAGACCTTTTGGAAGCGAACTCCTACAAACTGTCATCAATGTTAGCAGAACTTGAGCAAAGACCTCAACCCAGCCATCCTTGTAGTAATTCCATCTTCAGGTGGAGGGAAAAGGTAACATTTAAGGAGACTGGTTGTAATTTCTTACAAAATATGACTTTTTATGTCATTTGAACAGGAGCATACTCATAGCTATGTGAAAATATCTCGGCCTTTTTTAATGAAGAGATTAGAGAATATTGTGAGCAAGGCATCTTCTGGTGGGCAGAGCAATCCAGGTTCTTCAACTCCAGGTAATCCCATGCCCACAATCATTTTGGCCTGGCAGCATACTAATTACAGCTTTATCTATTTCAGCCCCTGGTGCAGCCCAGCTCAGCAGCAGACTTTGCAAGGCCTTGTATTCTTTTCAAGCCAGGCAAGATGATGAGTTGAATTTGGAAAAGGGTAAGAATCATTCTCAAATATTTTAATTGCCTAGAGACCCATTTGTCTAACTGTATTTTCACAGGTGACATTGTGATTATACACGAGAAAAAAGAAGAAGGATGGTGGTTTGGATCTTTGAATGGGAAAAAAGGCCATTTTCCTGCCGCTTATGTGGAGGAGTTACCTTCAAATGCTGGCAACACAGCTACAAAGGCATAAAACAAGACTCTGAACATACTACCTTCACACTCGGTAATCAACAATACAGTGTGGTTCAAATAAGAATAAAGTGCTCTTACCTTTACATGTTTTTCTTTTGAAATGGATGGAGTTCTACCTGCATGTCACAGCACTTTGCATTCATGATTATTAGCTTGAAACAGTCAGAAAAAAGATGGATGGGTGGAGACAGACAAGGAAGAGGCTCCTTGGTTCCTAGAGGAGTTTCCAAATTCTAGGAGACCCTAGAGATGATCCAGTATAACCCCTGGTGTCACAGAAACAGACGGAGTCCAAGGTGGGTTCAGCTGCTTGCCTGAAGTCAGAGTTATCTGGTAGACAACAGCAGTGGGACTTAGATGTCTTTTTCCTCTGGATTTGGGTGGCAACAGAACACAGCAGGCCTATGAGGGGGTCAAGCAGAGCCTGGGAGATGAGGAACACAGATCAATTCCAAGAAGAGAGACAGGCAATCAAGACACCAATGAGATCAACCCAAATTAGGGGATGGTAGGATATCTCTGACAAACCCACAGCCAATATCATACTGAATGGACAAAAACTGGAAGCATTCCC